CAGGAAGGCTGCCATGTGACCACACTTCCTTCCCCCGGGCTGTTGGGAGGGCTGCATTCAGATGTTTGTAAAAGGTGTGGCACGGCACCTGCCCACACATGCTGCAGCCGTCACTGCTGGCCAGCACCGCGTCCTCCCCACCTCCTCGGTCATCTTTCAGGGGAAGCTGGAGCTGCCAGTGTGTGGGTGCTGCCCTGAGGCCGTGTGCAGCATCCTGGGGCCAGCATCCACCCCTGCACCCCCACAGCAGCAGGAGGGCCCCCAGGGACCAGCCCAGCGTCACTGGCAGAGCGATGCAGCCGCCACCCGTGGAGAAGCCCCAGCTGCGAGTCACGGGGGCGCTGCCCTCCCGGCCAGGGGTGAATGAAGCCCTGGCGGCCGCGTGAATGGGCCACTGGGCTGGCTGCACCCGGCTGGACACTCCGGCTGGCGTCACCTCACAGGAATCCCGCCCGCTCCGGGGCCTCTGCCCATTGCCCAAAGAAAGGTACGCAGGAGGGAAGGCGCCGGGGTGGGCAGGAGTTGGGGGGAAGGGAAATCTCGGCATTAGAACCCCCGCTGCCTGCTGCCCAGTCATGCTCTGCCTTCACGGAACACAGGCTGTAGATTCCAGGGACACGGAACTCAGGCCAGCCCCGACACGTGGCGACGCTGCCGGCCCCTTGGCAGCCACCCCGGGCACACGAGGGCGAGCGGCACCTTGTGCTGTGGATGCTTCCTTCCACGTAGTGTCCCCAAACCGGGTCATGGGACAGCGCCATTCCTACTTTAGCAAAAAGGACACTGAGGCCCAGAGAAGGCACGCCACCTGTCCACCATCACACAGCCACGAGGTGGACTCAAGTCCAAGTCCCCTGGCCCCCTGTGCACCTTCTGGCCCGATAGAGCTTCCAGTCCTACTGTGGGTGAGGGGTGCTCCTGATCAGAATTGGAGGTGGGCATGGAGGGGAGGCCAATGCCCGCTGCGATGCCATCCAGGAGGATGCCCCGAGAGGCTCATGAGGGCCGTGATGGGGTGGGGCCCCCAAGCTGGGTAGGGTGGGCAGAAGAGAGCCTGCACCAGGCCCTGGGGGCAGGCAAGGAGAAGGCCGTCATGCTGTCTGCTGGCTGGCTCACTCAGTGCCAGGCAGTCGCTCCCTGTCCCCGTGGTCCACCCCTCCCTGTGAAGGGCTCAGCCGGCACAGCCCCAGCTCTCACGAAAGGCCAGGCTCTCTAATCCTGAGCTTACAGACAGCTGGCAGTGGCCACGGGACAATGAGTCCCCCGACTATAAAAAACCACATTACGGAAGGAGTGGAGCCGGCCCCGCATTCCATGCGGCGTCTGCGGAGCGTCACTCACCCCGAAGACACGGTCAACCGGGCAAGGCCTGGAGCACAGCCCACCGCCAGCCTCGGGCTCCCACGTGCCCACGCGACACCCTCGCCAGCCACCCCCATCATCCATGCCAGCAGAGCTGACATCAGTGGCCCTGGAGGAAGATGCCCATCTCCAATGCTGGTCTGCCAAGGTCTTGGGCCATGGCCTCCCAGGACACCGCACGACTAGGCTCTCGCTGGGCCTCCCTGGGTTCATGCTCCACCCCCGCTCCCACCCAGCCCCCCCCGGTCTTGGGAATGCTCAAAGCTCCCTCTGCACACCAGGTCTGCCTGCCATCTCCACTCAGGAGGCTGCCGTCCCCACCCTCCACACCCCTACATCTCCACTCAGGAGGCTGCCGTCCCCACCCTCCACACCCCTACATCTCCACTCAGGAGGCTGCCGTCCCCACCCTCCACACCCCTACATCTCCACTCAGGAGGCTGCCGTCCCCACCCTCCACACCCCTACATCTCCACTCAGGAGGCTGCCACCCCCACCCTCCACACCCCTGGCCACCTAGAACACCCCAGACCTTTCCAGACTCAGGCCACATAACGACACCTTTCATGATGCTTTTCTTGGCCTCTGGCCCCCTTCAGTCCCCTGACCCCGACAGCCCCTCTGTGGTGCTCTCACGGACGCCTCCTCTGGGGTTCAGCCCCACCTGCTGCCGTCCCGGCTGCCAGGCTGAGCACCTTGCCGGCAGGGAGCACAAGCCGTCTGTGGTCTCAGTGTCCACCCAAGCGCCCATAACCAGGAGACCCCCAGTGCTCGGCCTTGGGTGGAAAGACATAGGTGAGAGGCTGCTGACCGCCCCCCTGCCCCTTCCCCAAGACAGGGTGCGCATGTTTCCTGTTTGCCTGTGTGTTTGGGGAAAGGGGGGAGAACAGGGCCTGCCCCATTTTGCTATATCACACAGGTGTGACTGCAGCAAAGCCGGCCACTCTGTTTCCCCTATCCCTGCCCTCAGAGGCCGCTCCTTCTCCAGAGGCTGGTCCACTCCCTCCCTGGAATCGAAGCCAGCCAGTGATGGCTCTGGCATAAAGTGGCATGAGGGATGCTCTCCCAGCCCTGCCCCAAGACCGTCAGAGGCCTGGCAGCTTCTGCTCTCTTGGAACCTATTGAGAAGCCCAAGGTGTCCTATCGGAGGGTGAGGTTCCTGGAGGGAAACTGAGGCAACCCAGCCAACAGCCGGCACAGTGCTTTCCTGGGCCTTTGGGCCCCACCATAGCCAAATGCCACTGCCCGAGGGACCCCAGGCAGCACCTCATGGGGCAGAGATGAGCTGTCCTCACTGAGCCCCGTCCAGATCCCTGGCCCACAGAATTGCCAGCCAGGGAACAGCCGCCAGCCGCTAGGTGTGGCAGGGTAAATAGGAGTTAGCTCAGCTGTTAGAGGGTAAGCGGTGGAGGGGGGTGAAAAGGGCACGTCAGACATCTTTGAGCACAAACGGGTGTCCCAAAGGGCTGTATAGGAGCCCTGTTGTGGGGGATAGGAGGCGTGAGGGTAAGAGGAAAGAGCATGGAAGACGCAGAGAAGCAGGACAGAGTCAGCAGAACACAAGCAGAAGGCCAGGAGCTGCGGGGCTCAGGGCGGCGCCAACTCTGGACAGAGGCTGGGGTTGCTGAGCGGCAGGCAAACCTCACCCACGTTACAGACGCACCTGCTTCCTGAGAAACACGTCTCCAGTGAAAAAGCTGTTGCACTAACTCCAGGACTCACCGGCTTGAGAAAGAAAATGCTCCTCCACGCAGACATTTAATGAGCCAATTAGATCTAAGATGGTTTCCATCTGAATATTCTTGAGTGCCCTCGTGGCTGCCCCTTGATGTCAGAATCTTAAGTGCTCATAATCCCAGCTCCTCAGAGAACAAACATCGGGGTGACCAGGGTGTCCTGGATGGCTCATGCCAGGTAGGCATGGGCAGGACTGAGAAGTCTTGATAACATGACCCTCAGCCCTCTCCATCCCCCAAGGTGGCAGCTTCTTGTACACTTGGGAGTGGCCCCACCTAGTGGGTCTCGGGTGGAGGAAGGCCTGGAGCCTGGCAGTGGGTGTTGGCTCCCACCCCTCCTCTGCCCTCCTGAAGCAGCCCCAGTCCAGGGGCACCACTCTAGAAGGCCCCCCCTTCCCGGGCCGGCCCTCCTCCCCTTGTCCATCACCACCTTGTTAACATTCCTGCAATCCACAGGGTTCCCATCCCCCAACCAGGCAGCTGCTGCCTGGGGCAGCCTCGCCCTCCATCTTCTGGACCTCAATCAGAACCTTCTCTGGCCCCTGCCAGCCTCTTCCTCCAAGCTCATCTGCACCCCGGGGTCAACATTAGCATATAAAACACTCCCCATGCTCAAGCACCTTCAATGGCTCCCTGCTGCTCCGAGACAATGGTGCAAACAAACACTGGTCCAATTAGCCAGCTCTCTACAACCCAGCCCTGTCTCCTCCTCCTCCTCCACCCTCACGCCTCCTATCCCCCCCAACAGGGCTCCTACACAGCCCTTCGGGACACCCATTCGTGCTCAAAGATGTCTGAAGTGCCCTTTTCACCCCCCTCCACCCCTTACCCTCTGACAGCTGAGCTAACTCCTATTCACCCTGCAGAAGTCCCCTGAGGCTCGCCCCTCCAGAGAGCTTCCCCGCAGTGCCCCCAGCCTGGGGTCTGTGCCCCTCCTGGCTCCCCTCGCACCCTCTGAGGACTGAAAATGCCTCACTCAGTCTCACGCAGCCTCTGAGGCCGGACCGTCTGATCCCTAGGCCCAGCGCCCGGCAATGAGAAACTGCTGAAGGCGCTCCCTGCTGCCTGACAGAGGCCAGGGTTCCAGCCAGCTCTGTCCAGGCTGCCCCCGCAGGCTGCAGTGGCCAAAGGTGGCCGGCAGGGGGCTCTCCAGAGCTGGGCAGATGCCGCGTTCATGTAGCAAGAGCCTCCTAGTTCAGGTTTTCATTCTTTACTCTTCTTTTTTTGAGACAGAGCCTGGCTCTGTTGCCTTGGCTGGACTGCAATGGCGGGATCTCAGCTCACTGCAACCTCCAACTCCCAGGTTCAAGTGATTTTCCCACCTCAGCCTCTGGAGTAGCTGGGATTACAGGCACCTGCTACCACACCTGCCTAATTTTTGTATTTTTAGTAGAGATGGGGTTTCACCATGTTGACCAGGCTGATCTCGAACTCCTGACCTCAGGTGATCCTCCCACCTCCGCCTCCCAAAGTGCTGGGATTACAGACATGAGCCACTGTGCCTGGCCACATTCTTAATCATTTTTAAAAGTCAAAATGAGTTTCAAATGCTCCGGGCGGCCCCCAGAGGCTGGGCAAAGAGGCAGATATGGTCCTTGGACTGGACCCAGCTGGAGAGAGCAGGTAAGGGGGGAAAAAGGGGGCACCTCCAAAAGCTTCCATTCACCCTCAAGGCCCAGCTCAAACGTCCCCCTGCGCCTCCAAAGCCCTCCCTTCCTAGGCTCTGGGTGGGCTCACCCTCTCTGGGGCCCACCACCGTCTGTGCTGCAAGCTGAGCCTGTCCCAGGGCGAGTGGCCCTCTCTGCATCACTCTCCACCACGCACAGTCCATCCCCGAAGGCGGGGCCCAGTCACTTGCCCGTGTGTGAGGCTGGAGCCTGCAGACCTGAGCTGTCCACAGACCGTCGCCTGCCATGTGCCAAGTGCGCTCGGGCCAAGCTCCAGGAGTCCACACTACAGGCCCGTGACCAACAGAGACGGGGAATTGGGCCACACTGGGGACCCGGGGGTTGCTGTCACCAAGCCACCTCCTGTCCCATTCTGAACAGGCAGCTGTCCACAGAGAGACCTCTGCCCCCCAGGCACCAAGACCAGCCAGGCCTGTCTCCACCCGACCCCCACCAGGGCCCCCGTGATGCACAGCCACGCCCAGTGTCTCAGGATGAGTGAGGCGCAGCCATCGCCTTGGGCCAGGGTCACCCTCTCTGCTCTCTGCAGAGCTGGCTGTGGCGGGGCCAAGTGAGGCGGTTCTGGGGATCGGGGGCCAGGCTAGGACCTGTCCCTGGGGAAGGAGGGAATGTGGATTTCCTACACCCAAGAACTTCCAGGGCCTTCCCACGACTCCAGCCCAGCTGTGACCTCCAGACTGAATGTGACGACACCCACAGACTTATTGGGATTCAGATTCTGGATATTTCTCCGTCCCAGTGGCCCCAGTTGTCGGCCAAATGGTGGCCCACAAAATGTGTTCACATACCAGGGCCTGTGAACAGGAGCCTCTGCGGATGGAATTGATGGTCTCGGGATGGGGTCACCCTGGGTCATCCAGGTGGGCCCTAAGTCCACAGACTGCAAGAGACTGAAGAGGAGGCTCACGCAGGAGCCAGCAGGCGCAGGGACTGGAGTGGCACAGCCACGAGCCGAGGCCGCCGGGGCCACCAGCGGCTGGAAGGGGCAGGAAGGACCTTCCCATGGGTCCTCCCCAAGAGCTTTTGGAAAAAGCCAACCCTGAGGACCCCTTGATTTGGGGTTTCTGGCCTCCAGGCTGCAGAAGGAACCCGTTCTGGACACTTGGCCCTCTCTTGGGGGTCATCTGCTACAGAAGCCCCAGGAAGCTGATGCCGCTGCCCCTGGACCACCCGAGTTGCCGGCTCCCTCCCGCAGGAGGCCCCAGGCTGCCCACACGTGCCGCAGACTCCCCGTCCCTCCAGCCAGACGGCCTGCACTCAGTGCTGCGTTGAGAACACCACCGCTTGGCCGAGTCTAAGACCCAGCCTAAACCACCCAGGGTGGTGGCCACGCCTGTCTCCAGGAGGATACAGCCCAGCAGGGCCTGCTGGGGACAGGGATGGGTGGCTCGGCCAAGCCTTCCAGCCTGGCCTCCAGAACCCACCTACCCTACGGGGTGTGCAGCCGTCGGTGACCGAATTCCCAGAGCCCTTCCTCTCTCAGGCCAGGGTACCACCGGGGACGAGAACATTCAGCACTGAGCTGCAAAGGCGGGTTCTGTGGGGCCAGCCCCCGTTTGCGGGTTCTGTGGGGCCAGCCCAGTCTGCAGGTTTGTGGGTTCTGTGGGGCCAGCCCGGTTTGCAGGTTTTCAGGTTCTGTGGGGCCAGCCTGGTTTGCAGGTTTGCGGGTGGGGCTGCTCTAACAGCTTGCCCCGGAGAGGCAGCAGCAAGACAGACGGCCCCACAAGAGTGCCCCCAGCTTTTGAGCAGCCCAGGAAAACGGCACAGTAGCCTCGCCCTGGGGAGAAGCACAGCCCCAGGTGTGGGATTGTTTACCAGCGGAAAAGGGGCCACCCACACCTCGGCAGGGATGTGAACCTCCACGGCCTCAGAGGAAAAACATCCAGTGTCCCCATTCCATTATGGCCCAGACAAAATAAGCAGGTCTCCAAGGAAACGGGTCCTCCTGCTGTGCCCCGGCTTAGAGGGTGAGCACGCGGCGCCACCCCGGCCGGCTGCCTGCCCGTGCCAAGGAATTCCACAGACAGAAAGGAAGGTATGGGTCCCCCTCCTCCAGGCACCCCCAAACCTAGCACACAACAGACAGGACAGGCTGCCTGTGTCAGGACAACTACAGCCTGCAGCTCTGGCTTCCCACACGACAAAGGACAGGGACGCTGGGCCCACCCACTGTGCCCAGCCACCGCCAACCCACTCCCCAGTGGCTCCCGAAGCCCCAGTACTGAACCTCTGGCCTGCCGCAGGGAGGGCCTGGGGGCAGATGGGACCCCGACAGGTGTCCTAGCTCTCCCGGGAACCACCCCCCACCCCACCCCCCGCACCAGCTCACAGCTGGCATAGGCAGCGGCCCTGCCCATCCATACTGGCTCTCCAATCCCAGAGGGGCCAAGGCCCTTTGGACTCTGGCTATGGCCCCTGCCAGCCCCAGGGGCCGAGACTCCGGGCCAGCTCTGCCGCACGTGCCTCCTGCAGCTGGCTGTGTACGCCCCCAGTCCGTGGAGCCTGAGCCTCACTGCCCTGTTCCCCTTTCAAGGGTCAGATGTCGTCTCCTCAAAGGCCCCAACAGGGCTGGCTCCTGCCACAAGACCTACTGGGTTTGCTCCCAGCGCCCAGCGCAGAAGGTGGCAGAACGTGGCACCCAGATGGGCTTGCGCCCGTGCCCCAGCTGGCCTTTGCAGGATGAGGTCCCAGGCGGCCAGTGTGGCCCGTGTCCTTGCCTGCGTTTCCTCCACCCAGACACATCCAGGCTCCACCAGAGCCCCCACCAGTGTGAGCCAAGTGCAGTCCCTCAGTCCTCTCAGCCCCAAACCAGGCCCACAGGAGGTCCCTCTGCCCGCCTTCAGCCCGGCCAATGAGCAGCTGCCCCTCCAGAGAGAAGAGAGGAGGCGTCACACCCTCCGCGGGGACTGCAGGTCCACAGGGCAACCTGGCGCATCTGCACCCAACATGGGAGAAAGTGGAGGGGGTTGCTGGAACAACCTGCTCCTGCACAGCCCCGGCGGGCACCTCAGACTCTCTGGGCAGGGCTGGGTGCCTTCCTGCTCCGATTTCCCTCACTCCCCTGGCTGAGTGAGGACAGCTCTCAGGCCTTCACAGGCCCAGAGGACTCAGGCCATCCCCACCCACGGCCTGGCCACCTCACTGGGGACATTAGGGCAGCTCTGGGCGGCCCACAGGCGGGGTGGCTGGCATGTCCACCAGGAATTCTTGGTCCAAGAATATGTTTCTGCGGTGCTTATGCGGGAGCTCACACTCCCCACTGCTAAATGCGTTTGTTCTTTGTTTTTTCCTTTCCATGAAATCTGGATATGAGCGGCTCTGAGGCTCTGTGGCCTCAGGCCCCTCCTCGCATCCCTGAACTCTCTCCCTCCAGTGAGGAAGAGCAGAGGTAGCCGAGGCCCCTCCTCGACACTCCACACTGAGGTTCCTGCGGGCAGAGGACCTTGGACATCGAGCGTGGGGAGACTCCGTCCACCTGCCGGCGCATTCTGGAAATGCCAGCAGGCCAGCCTGCAAGTGGGGTCGGCCGGCCCGAAGCCAGCAGTTCTCAGGGGAAGTGGGGGGTGCTGCTGCTGCCCAGTGACCCCACACATCCGTACTTACAGTACCCACACCTGGTCCCGCCTTCAAAGATGAATCCGCTTGGCACGGCCCCGTAGCGCCGGAGGTCAGACAGCTTCCACTGCCCCGTGACAGCCGGGGGGATGTCCCTGGCCAAGACGAGGACATCATTGCAGAGGTGCAGGGTAGCCGGGCCGCTCTCCAACTTGGTGCCTGGAGCCACTGTCACATGGAACCTATGCACTGCGGGCAGGCGGGGCAAGAGGGCATCACGGGCGGGCAGGGTGAGAGGACATCACGGGCGGGTGGGGTGAGAGGCACCTCTCCAGGAAGGCTCTCTCTCCACAGCTGTGTGGCTCCATCACAGAAGGGGAAACCGAGGCTCAGGGATCCCCCAGCCTCCAGTTCGGGTGTGGAGAGTCTGGAGTCTGTATCGAGGCCCCAGCCTGGCCACGGGAACCTCAGGGCACCACCGGCCCTCTCTCCATCCAGGTGGCCATTCACCCAAACCCTGAGCACCCCCAGAATGCTGTCCCCACCTCCCCTGTCTTCCCAGGTCAGCACACCAGGCAGACAGCAGCCTCCCCACCAGGGGCCCCACCTGCTCCATCTCCAACCCCCAGAGCCAAAGGGACCCCTGTTCCCATCCCACCTCCCCCTTCTCTGCCTCCTCTACCTGCTCCAAGCTGTGGCCTCAGGCGCATCCTTGTCAGGCCACGTTCTATCAAGATGAAGCTGCCTGGGCGGTGCCCAGCGGCCTCTGTGCCATGGCCCTGCGCCAGCGGATGAAGGAAGCAGACCCATGCCGCTGAGCCAGGCTGGAGGGAACCCCCAACGGGAGAACTTTCTGGAAAGATGCAGTTCTTCCCTCCTAATGTCTCCTTCCCCTGCGCCCTCCTGCAGAGCCAACCGCACCTCCTCCCACTAAGCCCCCAGCTTCTCTCTCCCCACTCAATGGAGCAGGAGGGGCTGCTGCCTTGGGGACAAGACTGGGGGAGCGGGACACTCACCTCCAAGGCCAAAGAACTCAGCCATCAAGGGCCAGGATATTTTAATCAATATTTTAAAAAGTAAAGTTATGCAGAGTCCATGCTGATCAAAATAGCAAGTTTTTTTGTGTTTGTTTTTTTGAGA